ATATAGTCTGCTATAAAGAACAGGGCAAATGGGCCTGCAGCATATTCGACGTTAAAGCCCGAGATTAATTCTGATTCCCCCTCTGTTAGGTCTAAAGAGGCTCGGCTGGTTTCTGCTAGTGTGGAAATAAGTCATATTATGGCCAGAGGTCATGATGGTAGGAGCAGCCAGAGAAATTCTTCTGTTCCAATGAGTATATACAAATTAAATGAACCACTTATTAATAGGACTGATAGGAGGATAATAGCTAGAGTGACTTCATATGAGACTGTTTGGGCCACTGTACATAGTGCACCGATGAGTGCATATTTCAAATTAGATGCTCATCCTGATCACAGGATAGAGTAGACAGCTAGGCTTGATGTGGCTAATATAAACAGGAGGCCTAGTTAAGATTAACTAGAGAATGGGGTATGGGGAGAGGGATTCATATGAGGAGGGCAATAGATAGAGCTAGAGTTGGAACAATAATGTATAGGGGGTGTATTTTTATTACATTATTGTACATTATACAACAATATGTTAAAAGTTTTATTGCATCTGCCACTTTCATTGCCGAGTGCCCCCTGACTTCCTGGTGGTGGTGTCCCCACTGCTCCCGAAGCTCCCAGGTTCCTGTGTCTCTTTCTCCCAATTCCTTTCTAGTCATAGTTCAGGCTCCATTCACCTGTGGATGCTCCCAGCCTCTACTTCTAGAATCCTCCAGGGATAATTCTCATTGCCTCCTCCTCATTCTGGACCCTGCAAAGCCCCTTTCGTCAGGTTCTGCAATCAAAGTCCGGCCCTGGGAATTCCCAGGCATAATCCCTTCTCAGACAGGGTGTCTGTGAGGTGGCGCCACGGGACACAGACACACGTGAGAGGGGGAGAGTAGGGTCACGGCTGCCACACCTTTGCCACGGGCCTCTGCCAGCCTACTCCTGGGCCTCCTTAGAATCCTTGATGCTGTGAGAATTGCAGGCTTCCTGGCCTTATGACAACACAAAGGGAAACAAGAGGTTCCAGAATGCAGGGTCCTGGGCCCAGATCGGAGAGGGCACAGGGCCAGGGACTCTGGCCAGACATAGGCCCAGGTCTGTGGCTGGCCAGCTGCAGCTGTGGGGCCTGGCATGTGTCTCAACATGGCCCTGGAGCTCTACATGGACCTGCTGTCAGCACCCTGCCGTGCCGTCTACATCTTCTCGAAGAAGCATGACATCCAGTTCAACTTTCAGTTTGTGGATCTGCTGAAAGGTCAGCTCCCACTGCTGCCTGGCAGGCCTGGTCCACAGCCTCAGACCTTCCCTGCTCCTCCCAGGTCACCACCACAGCAAAGAATACATTGACATCAACCCCCTCAGGAAGCTTCCCAGCCTCAAAGATGGGAAATTTATCTTAAGTGAAAGGTAAGTCTTCCCTGGGGCCCTTGCACCATCTGTATATCCTGGGAAGTGTTCAATATCTATCCAGCAGACAAGAGTACAGAGACCTGGCAGGGCAGGTGGCCCTGGAGTGCAGCCTCCTCTTCCCTCCTCTTCCCAACCCTGGCCAGTTGCTGATCCCAAAGATAACAGGGGAGGAAGTTTCAGCTGAGAAGATGGAGCATGCAGTGGAAGAGGTGAAGAACAGCCTGCAGCTCTTTGAGGAGTATTTTCTGCAGGATAAGATGTTCATCACCGGGAACCAAATCTCACTGGCTGACCTGGTGGCCGTGGTGGAGATGATGCAGGTGTGGAGTGGATTGGAGGAGGGTTAGACCCTATCCCCACTCACCTCTCTGATCTCTCCTGCAGGCCAGCAGCACAGCGATGCCTTTGCCCAGGTGAACCCCCTGAGGAAGGTGCCGGGCCTTGAAGGATGGGGACTTCACCTTGGCTGAGAGGTAACCGGTCCGTGGGCTGCTGCCGGGCCTTGTGGGGCCAGTCGGCTGTCTGTTCACTGTTGATGGCTTGGATCATGGACTGTGGGCCCTGCACCAGCCCCAGGGTGAAGAATGGGTGGAGGCAGGCAGTGGTGCCCAGTGTTGACAAGGGTTATAGAAGTCCCCTCCTGCATTGTACAAGTGAGGAAACTGAGGCTGGAGGAGGGGAGGGACTTGCACAAGGCCACAGGGCCCAGTCTGCTTCCGGGCCTCCTCACCGCCAGCCTTCCCCTCCGAAAAAAGGAGAGTGCTAAGTTTCGAGGAGCGGCTGTACCAGGCATCTTAGTGCTACCATTTTGCCCACAAATCCTGTGGGGCAAGTGCTGTTTCCCTGGAGAGTCGAGGGACCACTCAGCGAGCTTCAGTGGCTATTTGCTAAACATCCACCAGGGCCAGACCCCATTTAAGCCCTGGGGCTTGAGCAGTGAACGTGTCTACGTCCTTCTCCTCATGGATCTCACATTCCATTAATAGAAGGGGGAGCTGACAGTAACCCATGTAAACATGGAACATATCGGATGTTGATGGATGCCATGGAAAAAATAAACAGGGTAAGATTGGGGGTGTGTGAGTAGGATGTTGAGGGAAGACTCCCTGGAGGAAGTGGCATCTGAGCAGAGAGCTGTAGGAATGTGCAAGGCATGAGGAGAAGGGTGTTCTGGCTGGAGGGAAGAGTGAGGGCGAAGGCTCCAGGTGGGACAATGCATGGGGTTCAGACTGGAGAGCAACGGGCCAGGGTGGGTGTAGTGAGCAGGAAGAGCAGGAGGTCACGACAGAGGGGAGCATGGGACA